ACTAAAAATACAAAAAATTCGCCAGGTCTGGTGGCTGGCGCTTGTAATCCCAGCTACTTGGGAGGCTGAGGCAGGAGAATCACTTGAACTTGGGAGGCAGAGGTTGCAGTGAGCCGAGATCATGCCATTGCACTCCAGCCTGGGCGACAGAGCGAGACTCCATCTCAAAAACAAAACAAAACAAAACAAAGAATCTTAGGGCTGGAGTTACCCTGAGTGACGATAGGGGCGCTGTTTATAGTCTTGGGAGCATAAACTGGGGAGTGGCGATTCTTTTGGTAAATTGGCTTAGAGACTTCATAAAGACCAACTACCACCTCCAGCAAATTAATCTTAAAATAGGCCTATATAGCTGCATAACATCATCATGTATCTTAGTGGACATGAGTAAACATCTAGGATGCAGAACTTTAAAGACAAATGTGTGCTGTATTTGGGGTTTGCTTTAAATAGGGACAGTGAACTTCATAAATAATCAAGATTTTTAGGGAGCTAGGTTTAGCAACACATTGAGTCACATCTCTTCTGTCTTCTGTTTATCCCTGCTCAGCTGTGCCATGGAGTAGCACAGCTGGCTTTAAAATATCCAACATCAGGTGTCACTGTCTTGCTTTTATTAGACCCCTAGGCTAAAATCACCTTGATCACTTGTTCCTGCTGTTCTCGAGGGCTGCTACAGTGAGAATTTCTCTCTCTTGGTCTTTTCATCATCTTTTTGAATGAGCGGCTCTCTTAAGCCAATAAGATAGAAATATATACCCTGTTGACCTTGTGGCTTTTCTTTTCTGTTAAAGAAGCATTCAGGCAGATACCAGATATATGAGGCGGTCCTTTCAGCTGCTCATCTTTTCCACTCATCACTTTTGCCCTCCTACCCTCAGGAGCCAGGTCATTCTCCGTAGGTGAGCTGTGTAAAATCTATTTTATAGACGTATATAAGGAGAAAATAATTTATTTCTGCAGTCTTCATATTGTCATGCCAGTATGCTAGCTGAAAACATAATGGCTTTTTTTTTTTTTTTTGAGGAGAAGTTTTCTGGTTTTTTAGCAAAAGAGACTGACCATGTGTAAACATTCTTTAAACTGTTTCCTCACTGTGGTTTTACTGTGTGGAGGGCTAAATTTTAAAAGTAAATATAATGTTATAACAATTTGCTTATTACCAGCAAGTTTTTAATATTGACCAATGTTTTATGTATTGGGTGGCTTAATGGTTTTAACTGGAGAAAACTGATTAGGAAGACAGTTATTCACTTCTGTTTGCTGAACTGGAAGGAAGTCATAAAAAAAGAAAACTTCAGAAGCTGACTTTTTTCAAAGAAGATATGAGAAGTTTAGATATAACTTGTGAAATTTAGGTCTCTCTCATGAGATTGCCAAAGGCACAGTTAAATTCTCTGGGAGGCCCAATTGATTATTGTGTAAAGCTGTTTAAATTTTCAAGGATCTTCTAAAATGCATTTCTAGTTTTTGATACAAAAGTTAATTGATTTCAGATGTCAGCTTGTGTCTTATGGTGATGAAAGTGGTTGAGGAAATACAGGTAAAAATAAAGCGTACTATATTAATTGGAAAACATTGATGGAGTTGGAGCTGTCATTGAGTGGATTCTCTAGGGAGTCTTAGTAGGTCACGTTTTTCCAGGCATTGGGGCATTCTGGGATCCAACAGTTAAATCTGTGAAGGGACAAATAGAGATGTCACCAGAATCAGGAGATTGAGATTTATGCCCAAAAGTCCAGATGCTTTCTTGGGAGATACCCCAAAGAAATGATATCTACTAACATTTCTGCCTTTAGTTTATCAGAAAGAAGTTGAGAGAAGATCAGGAATAAGGCATTTCTTATAATAAGAGTAATTGTATTTTTTTGAAGGTACTCCTTTCTTAGTGGCTTCTAGAAATACTGTCATTGATTTTTCATATCAATAGTTTAATTCACTGAGTTAAGAAAACTGTTATTTTTTAAAAAACAAAACAAAACACAAAGAAAAACCCATGGGGTTTTGGGGCTTAGAAACTTTGTGTTATAAGAAGTATAATAGCTATGTTCTGCTAATTTATTTATATAACAAAACTTTTTAAATTAAATATTTGGATTGTAGTAGAGGTACTTGCCTTTAAAAAGTACTTCAGGCCGGGTGTGTTGGCTCATTCCTGTAATCCCAGCACTTTGGTAGGCCGAGGCGGGTGGATCACTTGAGGTCAGGAGTTCGAGACCAGCCTGCCCAACATGGTGAAACCCTGTCTCTACTAAAACGGTACAAAAATTGGCCAGGTGTGGTGCTGGGCATCTGGAGTCCCAGCTACTTAGGGGGCTGAGGTGGGAGAATCGCTTGAACCTGTGAGGCAGAGTTTGCAGTGAGCTGATATTGTGTCACTACCCTCCAGCCTGGGGGACAGAGCAAGACTTCATCTCAAAAAAATAAAAATAAATAAATAAAAGGTACTTCAGCTGAGGCAGTTCATGCAGTAGTGTATCATTTTGGAATGTGGGTAAGCACCCCTGAATTTACATGGCCTGGAAATTTTTTATATTTGATTTTCTCAAAGTGCAGTATAACATACTCATCTCCTTGTGAACAGAAATGTTTGAGGATGGGTTAAATGAACTGTAGAAAGCATCTCAGAAAAAGGTGTTATGCAAGGCATAATTATTTTCCAAGTGCTATCTGAGCAGCTTTCACCAATCAAAGCTTCCTTGAAATAGAGATTACAATCAAAGTTCATCTGTATACTATTGTGTTTGGAGTACATGCCAACATTCCAACTTGAAGTTGCTTTGAGGGAAAAGTTCTTCAAATTCATCAGTGTTGTGGGGAAATGTGATTTAAATTCTGATTACTGGAAGCCTTATTACAGAGGAGGTGGCAAGCAGGTGAGTTGAGCTGTTCAGGATGTCTGTTTCTTATTTGTTCTTTTAAGATATTGCAAAGAAACTGATTGTGGTGTCTATCTGTTGCTAGTTCTTCTCCAGCATCAATTCCCATTTTCTTCTTATAGTCTGGAATTTCCTTTGGGAAACCTCCTATATTCTTTGTCTATGTAGTTCAAGAGGGGCTGCTCACACCCCAACCCATGCTGCAATCAAAAAGGGGTTCATCTGCTGCCCACAGTGACTAACTGATGATTAATTAATCAAAATTGTTCAAATGAAATTCAGTTCCTGGCATTTTTGTTGAAATTATTTAAAAGAAGACTTTACTTTTTCTTCTGGAGTTTTTTTAGCCAATAATAAGCAAGATCACCGGTGTTAGTGGTAGTTCTTTTGCTACCATCACGTTTGAGAGGAAGGCAGAGCTTGGAGCTGGAGATACAGAATCCTGAGGACCTAGTCTGAATACCTGATCAGTTAGGCAAGCCAGTGAACTCTTCTGCTTTGTGTAAACCAGTTTGAGTTGGATTTCTGTCACTTGTAACTGAAATAGACCTGATTGACACACCCTTGTAAGTTTAGTGTCGGAACTGCTTTCACCCCAAGAGCTAACTTTTGTTATATGTATGTCATTGATTTTTGTTGTGGTGGTTGTTGTTAGTATTTTTCTTAAAAAATAAAATAGGGGTTTTTATCATAATAAAAATAGAAATTACTAAATATAAAATGCTGTACTAGGAAAAAAAAACCCTGATATTTGTGCTCAAAGGTGACATCAGATGCCTGTGTCTAGTTTGGGAGTCAGGGTGACAGTACCTCATAAAATAAGTTGAAGGAACATTTCTTCTTTTTGTATTTTGTTAAATAATTTGTAGTTACCTGTTCTTTGAATGTCATAAAATTATCTGTAAAACTATCTAATCATAGGTTGATTATCTCCTTAGTTTTTATTTGGGTATGTTCTACTTTGTTTTTCTAACTTCTTGAGTTGGATACTTAGTATATTTTCTTTATTTACTAAAAAGCTTGTAAAATTATTTTAAAAAATCCTTGTCTCACAATTCTTCTCCTATCAATAATGATTTGAAATTTTTCCATGTATATGAAACACCTCCAAGGACAGATAATGTCCTTGATTAGCAGAGTAGCTGGGTTATTACAGTCTGTCTCAAAGAGTTGAAGGGAAAAGCCTACATATATTCTTTACAAAAAGAGAGGTTAGATGTGCTTGGGAGCAATCATCCTGCCAGTAAAGCTGCGTGAGGGTTTTACCTTACTGATGTGGCCTCCCTGCGTTGGCAGGTATTACTGCTTCCAGATTTGGTCACAGCATGGGACAAAGGAATATACAGACCTCCTTCCTGCCTTTGAATAATTAGCATCAGCAGAGTATCCTGAATAGTGATTAGATATAAACAAAGCAAACAGATAGAGAACCTGGAGAGAGTTAGCTTTTAGGAATGCTTTAGAAATGATCACCAACTCTGTCAAATGTGGAGGCATTTGTGGATTTTGATAGTATTTATTTATTTATTTTGGCCTAGCAGCATTTACTTTTTTTGGAAGACATCCACCCTGTACTGCAAGTGATGGCCCTACTGGCTGTATATACAGATGGGCAACTACGATTCCAAATATCACACAGCTATAGTAGGGTTCACCCAAATGGAGCCCTTTGCCTCCAGGGTCTTTTTCTTCCTGTGAAGAGAATTTGAATCAGTGCTCTAGTGGTAATAATACAAATATTGCTATCTTAGAAGTACTTAAACCTCTATATTTTCTTATTCCAGGTGGTTTTCCTGAAATCAAACTCTGATTTCCAGGGATAAAAAGACAACACGTGAAAAACCCCTGGTATTCTCAGATTTGACATGACTTTCACTGTATACATGGCTTTAACTCTATTTAATAGAATGTTCCTGTGAAGCTGAAAAGTAAGTGGATCCTGTTTTTGACTTAGTGGTAGCATTTGATTTTTTTTAACGTTTTGTTTTTTAGCCGTGCTATCAAGACTAATCAGGACCTTCTCCCAGAAACTCCATGGACGCACATTTTCTACAATGATTTTTGGGGGACTCTTCTAACCCACAGTGGCAGCCACAAGTCCTACCGGCCACTCTGCACTCTTTCTTTTCGCCTGAACCATGCCATTGGAGGGTTGAATCCCTGGAGCTACCATCTTGTCAATGTCCTGTTGCATGCAGCAGTCACTGGTCTCTTCACAAGCTTCTCCAAGATCCTCCTTGGTGATGGATACTGGACATTCATGGCTGGCTTGATGTTTGCTTCTCACCCCATTCACACGGAGGCAGTGGCAGGAATCGTGGGACGAGCCGATGTCGGGGCCAGTCTCTTCTTTCTCCTCTCCTTGCTCTGCTACATTAAACACTGTTCTACAAGAGGCTACTCAGCCAGAACCTGGGGCTGGTTCCTGGGGTCAGGACTGTGCGCAGGATGCAGCATGTTGTGGAAGGAACAAGGAGTGACTGTTCTCGCAGTTTCAGCAGTTTATGATGTCTTTGTCTTTCACAGGCTGAAAATAAAACAGATATTACCTACCATTTACAAAGTAAGTGATTGTTGGCTCTTGAGCATTGGATTCTTAATTTTTCCCTTCTCTCTTTTGGTTTCAGAGGAAGAACTTGTCGCTTTTCCTAAGCATTAGTTTGTTAATTTTCTGGGGTTCCTCCCTTTTGGGTGCCCGGTTATACTGGATGGGAAACAAACCACCAAGCTTTTCCAACTCGGACAACCCCGCTGCTGATTCGGACAGCCTCCTCACCCGCACTCTCACCTTCTTCTACTTGCCAACCAAGAACCTCTGGCTGTTGCTATGTCCAGATACCCTCAGTTTTGATTGGTCAATGGATGCTGTGCCTCTGCTCAAAACAGTTTGTGACTGGAGAAACCTACACACTGTGGCCTTCTATACTGGACTCCTTCTCCTTGCCTACTATGGTTTGAAGAGCCCGAGCGTAGACAGAGAATGCAATGGGAAAACTGTAACAAATGGCAAGCAGAATGCAAATGGACATAGCTGCCTTTCAGATGTGGAGTACCAGAACTCAGAGACTAAGTCCAGCTTTGCATCCAAAGTAGAAAATGGCATTAAAAACGATGTATCACAGAGAACCCAGCTTCCTTCTACGGAGAACATTGTTGTTCTGTCTTTATCTTTGTTAATCATACCCTTTGTTCCTGCCACGAACCTGTTTTTCTATGTCGGCTTTGTAATTGCAGAGCGAGTATTATATATTCCTAGTATGGGCTTCTGCCTACTGATTACAGTGGGTGCTAGAGCCCTTTATGTCAAAGTCCAAAAGCGGTTCCTCAAGAGCTTGATTTTTTATGCTACAGCTACACTAATTGTTTTTTATGGACTCAAGACTGCGATCAGGAATGGAGACTGGCAGAATGAGGAAATGCTTTATAGATCAGGGATAAAAGTAAACCCAGCTAAAGGTAATCTTTTATTTTATGCTTTTGTCTGGATATCAGTCTGAAAATTTCTTTTTCTTCTTGGCAGCATGGGGTAACCTTGGAAATGTTCTGAAGAGTCAGAGCAAAATTTCTGAAGCTGAAAGCGCCTATAGAAATGCTTTGTACTACCGCAGCAACATGGCTGACATGCTTTATAATTTGTGAGTATGCCTTGCTTCTCTGGTTTGGTTCGCCTTTCTCTAAATTTCTGTTTTCCTCATGCAGAGGGCTACTTCTCCAGGAGAACAGCAGGTTTGCAGAAGCACTACATTATTATAAATTGGCCATTGGGAGCAGGCCTACCCTGGCTTGTAAGTAATACTCAAGTGTTTATTTTTTTATACTCACACTTTTGTTTCCACTTTTCCCCCTCAGCTGCATATTTAAATACCGGTATTATTCTAATGAACCAAGGAAGGACGGAAGAAGCCCGACGGACATTCTTAAAGTGTTCGGAGATCCCAGATGAAAACCTAAAGGACCCTCATGCACACAAGAGCTCTGTTACCAGTTGTTTGTACAACCTAGGAAAGCTGTATCATGAGCAGGGACACTATGAGGTCTGGCCAATGCCTCTCTGTCCTTTTCCCTCGATTTATCTATTTTTTTTGTTTTATAAATTAGGAAGCCCTTAGTGTATACAAGGAAGCAATTCAGAAAATGCCAAGGCAGTTTGCCCCACAGAGCTTGTACAACATGATGGGTAAGTAAAACATTAACACTTTTAAATTGATACCTTTGACCTTCATGATTAATTCTCTTTCCAGGTGAAGCATATATGCGTTTAAGCAAACTCCCCGAAGCAGAGCATTGGTATATGGAATCACTGAGATCCAAGACTGACCACATCCCTGCTCATCTCACCTATGGGAAGCTGCTAGCTCTAACAGTGAGTAACCGCCTTCCTTGGTCTTTAAAACTTCCTGAATCATCCATTTTCTCTGTTTTTCAAGGGTCGTAAGAGTGAGGCTGAAAAGCTCTTCTTGAAGGCTATTGAGCTGGATCCCACCAAAGGAAACTGTTACATGCATTATGGTGAGTGGTTGATAGTTTTTTTTCCATGTCCCAGTTGAAGCTCACTGGTTTTTATACTTTTCAGGTCAGTTTCTTCTGGAAGAAGCTCGTCTCATAGAAGCAGCTGAGATGGCAAAAAAAGCAGCTGAACTAGACAGCACAGAGTTTGATGTTGTCTTCAATGCTGCCCACATGCTCAGGTTAGTTTTTTTGCTGCTGTGCCTCAAAGCCTGATATAGTTTTATTTTATTTTTTCTTTTACAGACAGGCTAGCCTCAATGAAGCAGCTGAGAAGTATTATGATCTGGCAGCCAGGCTGAGGCCTAATGTAAGTACTTCCCTAATGAGAAACATTTTCAGCCTAATTGTTTTCCTTCTTTCTCTTGTTGCAGTATCCGGCTGCTTTGATGAACCTGGGAGCCATTCTGCACCTCAATGGCAGACTCCAGAAGGCCGAGGCCAACTACCTGCGGGCCCTGCAGCTCAAGCCAGACGATGTCATCACACAGTCCAATCTCCGCAAACTGTGGAACATCATGGAAAAACAAGGCTTAAAGACTTCTAAGACCTGACACAGGAGGCAGAAGCCCATCCTCCTCCATTTTTAAAAGCTGGCTTCCTTAGCAGACAGAACTTCCCAGCAGTGCTATGACAAGAGCTGGTGTTAGACTTCAAGACCAGGGCAGAGGTCATTGAGGTCACTACCGCTTCTGGAAGAATCCACTTTGCTGTAGGCACAGCTGTTAACACCAAAAAGGGGAAAGCCGGAAACCTCCTGGAGGATGTCATTGTTACCCATAGACTGTAAACCAGAGCACTTAAAACAGAACCTTTTGGCATTCTTAAAAAGGGAGGGGTGGGTGTGTAAGTCACAGATTTTGTTCATTTTCTGAAAGCTAATTTCAAAATTATGTTGTTCCTTAAACACTGTGAGAGGAAGTCAGAGTGTCCATTCAGGCATGGCAAACAATTAGGGTTAAGTGTTACGAGGGAGTGATAAACACGTAGTGTGAGTCCCAGTGAGCCGCCGGTTGTCCTAACGCTGCTGTCTTCCCTGTTTGGGACAGCCTGCTTATCAATTTCTGAAGCTTAGAACACTTTTTTTAATACTGTGTCAAGATCTGTCAGAATCTGCTATGTTTCTTGACCAGTGCACATAATGTTTTATGATTTGGATGTCAGAGGCTTCATTCTTTTGGACATCATTTGCTTTTTATGTTCTGAAAAGGATATGGAGAGTAGAGCTAACCATACTTCACACTCGAGTTGTATGAGGGACTGGGGAGGCCTTATATGTGTCAGGCAGGCATTTTTTAAATTTTAATATCGTCAATATTTTCCCCCAAACTGCCCAGTAGAATTCATTGTATTAATTCTTTTGAAATTACCTTTGAAAATAGCTATTCCTGGAGAATGTGCAAGCTTACATAAGGATAAAGGACAGGGGAGGAGTTTGTAAGCCTTGCAGTTCCAATAACTAACCAACAGGTTATTAGACAAAAGGGAAGGTGTTTTGTGCTTCTCAGATGTTGCTGGTTTAGGAGTGTGTGATGATGCTTGCCAGTGATTTTGTGTTTTGGAAAGGGTAGGTATCGAATGTTAATCACTTTCTAATGGGTACCTAAACAGCAATGCTGATAAATGTTCAAGGAATTATTTTCATCTTAGTTTGTTCTTCTCAAAAGGCATCAAAAACAACTTATTTGAAGCTGCAATAGAGTGTAGCATTAGCCTGCATGTTTCTAGGTCTTCTGCCAAGTGCTTTTCTCAGTTGAAAACTATTTTTCACTAGCAAAATTGGTATTTTATTTCATTACCTGTTAGTAACTACTTCAATGATCATTTCACAAGAAAAAGACTATAAATTAAGTAGAGAACAACATTTTTATTGAACATTTTTGGCTTGCAATCAAACTTTGCCACTAAAAATTAACTTCATAAAACACTAGTCCGTTATCAACTTCTTCACAGAGAAAGTAGCTATACTATACCCTACATATTTATTTATTTATTATTCTACTATAGCAGAATAACAAAACTTGATGCATTAAGCCAGTTCTTTGCAACTGAAAATTACCTGTTTCTCCTTCCCTTTCACACTCCATGTATATATGATCAGCCTCTCCATTAAAAAGAAGCTGGACATGCAAATACATCATATTATGTTTTCTCCATATTTTATGTTTTTCTATGTATCTGAATACAGTGGGATAAATAATTGAAAGTAGTGTTCCTATGGCATTAGTGTTTTTGTGAGAAGGGTAAATGTAGTGAGAAAGGTTTTTTCATGGCATTAATAAGAAAGCCCTTCTGTAATATATATATTATTTTGTAAACATTTCACTGAAGGGCCAAAAGTTAAATTATAACTAAATCACTGTGTTTTCAGAATGATATTTAACAACAAACCCGTGGTCAAACCAAAATAGTGGGTTGAAGTGTATTATTCATCTTTTAGTGCATTGGCAATTGCAAAAAAAAAAAAGGAATTTAATATAAGGCTATAGAGATTAATTCAGTGTCTAACATTTGTATTTATTTAAATAGTTATTGACCTATGATGACTTTCTAGTCTTAACATTTTATCTTTTTATTGTTGTTGTTCTTCCTTTCAAAGATGTGGTTCTTAATAGGTTCACTGAATGCACAGTTGAGGCACTTCTTGTGACACCAGTTCCCAAGTAGCGTTAATAATTGGGCCTGTGTCATAAAATGCACGGATCATTAATAACTAAATGTCCCTGACACTTTTCACTACAGGGCTGGACTTAGTAACTGACCAACTTCGGGGGGAGGGTTGGGGCAAGGGGGGGTGGGCGTTAGAACATGATCAAAAAATGTCTCCGCTCAGGGATTTATGGTGGATTATTGCAGACAGTGCTAAAAATATAGAGCACAAGACAAGTTTACTAAATTAAAATTTTATTTTTTGAGAAACTGTTATTTGTATAAATTATCAAGATTTGTAGGCTTTCCTTTTGTAGAAATAATTGTTTTATGTGCCAGAGAATTTCAATTTTGTTTTCAACAATAAAGCATTGATAAGAAATATATTGTGTAAGCCGTTTTTAAATCTTCTAC